AAACTCCCGAACTCAGGTGATCCGCCTGCCTCGGCCTCCCAAAGTGCTGGGATTACAGGCCTGAGCCACCGCGCCCGGCCAGATCTTCTAATTTTCAAAGGGAAGCTGGAAATCCTTTTTAAATCAATTTTTAATGGGAAACTCTCCCCGCACACACACACACTTTTTTTTTGAGGCACAGTCTCACTATGTTGTCCAGACTGGTTTTGAACTCCTGGGCTCAAGAGATCCTCCCACACCAGCCTCCCCAGTAGCTGGGACTACAGGCATGACCCACTGCACCCAGCTAAATTTTTCAATTTTAAAATGTTGGCAACTCACTTAAATGTAAGACAAATAAACACATCTGTAGGCTGGCAGTGCTGCCCACACTGCCCAGACTAGGGGTTAGGGGGTCTGTATGGGCCATCACCAGGCTGCTAACCACAGCAACCAATATGTGCCAAGCCTGACTACACGTACCTTCTCATTCCACCCTCCTGGCAGCCTCACATCTGCTTTACAGGTGGGGAACTGAGGCTCTAAGAGACTAAGAAAATTACCCAAGGCCACTGCAGCTAGCCAGGGGCAGGTATGGGAGTCAGAGCTGGGTGCAGCTGACTACAAACCCTGTGCTCAGGATGACACCCTCTAGGAGCCTCGACCTCTCTCCCAGTTCTCTTCTCCCTCCACTCAGGCAAATGAGCTCTGCCTTCACAGGGCACCAGGCTGGAACATATGTCTGGAGGCCAGGGGCGGTGGCTCACGCCTGTAATCCTAGCACTTTGGGAGGCCAAGATGGGAGGATCATTGAGGTCAGGAGTTCAAGACCATCCTGGCCAACATGATGAAACCCCGTCTCTACTGAAAATACAAAAACTAGCTGGGCATGGTGGCTCATGCCTGTAATCCCAGCTACTTGGGAGGCTGAGGCAGGAGAATCACTTGAACCCAGGAGGCAGAGGTTGCAGTGAGCTGAGATCGCGCCATTGCATTCAAGCCTGGGTGACACAGTGAGGCTCTGTCTCAAAAAAAAAAAAAAAAAAAAAAAAAAGAAGGAACTTCTGTCTGGGGTGTGCCTAGCAGTCATTCACACCCTCACTGAAATCTCAGCTCCCTGGGAAAGGATGTCGTGTTAAAGGGAGAGGAAAGAACAGACAGCGTGGGAGTCTGGGGTCTGAGCTGGGCCAGCCATGGAGGTGATGGGGCCCCCGACAGCCAGAGGCCAGATGCAGCTTGAGGCTTTGTCCCGTACCACGCCTGTTGTGCTGTGGGGTGTACTTTGCCATGCATACCTTGCTCGCGTGCTGCGGGCATTGGCTGTCCCAGCTTGGCCCCACTCTTGCAAAGTCAGCTTGTGCCAGGTAAGCAGGAAAAAGCCGATGGCTTATCTGATTCCCGGCAAGGCAGAAGCAGGCTGGGAGGTGCGTGTGTGTACATTAGCATGTGTTTCAGCGTATCCAGACCAGCTTCCGCCAGGAGCTAGGACCACCTTGGGCAGGTACATGGTGACCCATTTGACCTGCAGATTCTTAGGAAACTTTTTGGAAACCATATGCCCACTTGCAGTGAGACACAGTGGTTAGGAGCATGGAGCCAGTTGGCCTGGGTTGAACAGTTTATTAGCTGTGTGGCCTGGGGCAAATTACGCCCTGGGACTCTCACCCGCAAACCAGAGATAATAATAGTACCTACCTCATGGGGCTGTTAGGCAAATTAAATGAGGTCAGATAAATGCAAAGTGCTTAGAATGGCGCTTGATGTGTAAGAAGGGCTCGACAAGGTTCTCTATTACTATCATTATCTCCAGCCCAGGCCCAGGAATGAGCTTCCACTCTAGTCAGGATGGGTGAAGCCCTTCCTGGCTTAGCACCACCCTTCCATCACCATGACAACGCACATCTCCTTGTGGGAGTGGGGGCAGCATCAGGAGAACTGGAAGCCAGGAGCTGGCTGTGCACCTTATCTGACCTGCTTCTAGAGGCTCCTGGGCACCTCCAGGACTTAAGGGGGTAGACTAGGACTTATGGCACCCCAAATGTGCTGGATAACCCTGACTGGAGCATGGCACCGAAGCTTCTTGACTCCAAAGCCACAGACTGGGGAGAACCCCGGAATTCCTGAAAATGTGGAGGGCCTTAGCTTTACCCTCTGATTCGACCCCAGTCCCAAAGGGAACCTACAGGATGCTCCGAGGGGTTGGGAATTGGTGGGTCACACTCCCCAAGGACTTTTTATACTGCGTCTGAATGGTGTTTGCATTTTTTTGCAAATTGGTTGCTACCTTTAAAACTCAGGAAATGGCACATAAAAAATTCAGGTATCTGGCTTTTCTTTAAAGTGCCAGAAGATCAAGCCACGGTGGTTGGCATTCCTGCTGGGGCAAAAATGCAGCTGCCCTTGGGCCAGGCCATCACTCTGCAGTTCTTACCTCCCCTTCCCCTTGCCCTACCACCCTGCACCAGGCCTGCAGGCTTACCATGTGTAACCACCTCTCTGAACTACAAGGGAATCCAGAAATTGGGGTGGGCATTATCCTGGCCCTCGGTGCCCTTGACCTGAGATCAGTGCAGCCCATCCCAAATTCCTTTTTCCAGGACTCCCACATACACCCACTTAGAACACATCTGTGAGCCAGATTTACTTCTTAGCACACTAATAAAACAATGAGCAGTCACCTAGGTTCAGGTAATGGGTTGTACGAGCTCCCAGACCTTTCTAGAACAACTTAAGCCTCAGTCATTCCTAAAAGCTGGGGGTGGAGGATGGGGTGGGGAAGAAACCATGCCAAGCAGTGAAAGGACTGATAATAGAATATTGCAGACACGCAGCCTTTCCTTCCCAATCAAAATGGAAGCATTTGAAGGAAGGCTCTGGCTCAAGCCAGGGGGGCCTTGCTCTAATGAGTCACCTACTGCGTCGCCGCTGGTCAGCCTGATGTTGTTAGGATGGAAATGAGCTGGGGTTGCCAGATTTGGCAAATACAAAAACAGGACACCCAGGAGCATTGATGTTTTGGATGAACAATGGAAAAGATTTTGGCGTAAATATGTCCTGTGGAATATTTGGGACACACATATTAAAAACGTATTTGAAATTTGGCCAGGCGCTGTGGCTCACACCTGTAATCTCAGCACTTTGGGAGACCAAGGCTGGTGGATCACCTGAGGCCAGGAGTTCGATATCAGCCTGGCCAACATGGTGAAACCGCATCTCTACAAAAAATACAAAAATTAGCCGGGTGGGGTGGCACATGCCTGTCATCCCAGCTACTTGGGAGGCTGAGGCAGGAGATCACTTGAACCCAGGGGCAGAGGCTGCAGTGAGCCGAGATCGCGCCACTGCACTCTAGCCTGGGCAACAAAGAGAGACTCCATCTGAAAAAACAAAACAAAACAAAACAAAATCTGAAATTCACATGCCACTGGGCATCCTGTGTTTTATCTGGCAATCCTGAGAAGAGTCTTAGAATGCTTGAAAAGAGCTTTAAACATCATTTCTTAAAATGCCAAGCCTCCCTTTGGTGGCACTCCCCTTATAGCTGAGTGTAAGCTCTGGATGACAGGCACGTGGGTGCCAGGAGGCCAGGACCTAGGAGCGGGACGCTGACTCTCTGCAGCCCTCTCCTCTCACTCTCTTTTCCCTTCCAGTCACAGTCACTGCAGCAGACATCATGGCTGTGGATGTGGCAGAATACCATCTGAGCGGTGAGTGCCCAGGGCAAACCCCTCCTGGATCAGATGCTCCCACGTCCCTCTTTCTCACCCCTAGAGAGTGCCTGCCTGGAATGCCCAGCGGGCCAGCACGCGGGGACCACCCAGCCGCAAAGGCAGTCTCAGCATTGAGGACACCTTTGAGAGCATCAGTGAACTGGGGCCTCTGGAGCTGATGGGCCGGGAGTTGGACCTGGCCCCCTATGGGACCCTCCGGAAGTCCCAGTCGGCCGACTCCCTGAACTCCATCTCCTCCGTGAGCAACACCTTTGGGCAGGACTTCACACTGGGCCAGGTGGAGGTGAGCATGGAGTACGACACTGCCTCCCACACGCTGAACGTGGCGGTGATGCAGGGCAAGGACCTCCTGGAGCGGGAGGAGGCCAGCTTCGAGTCCTGCTTCATGCGCGTCAGCCTGCTGCCGGACGAGCAGATCGTGGGCATTTCTCGGGTAAGTGGGGCTCAGGGCGGGGCAGAAGGGTGCCTAGCGCCCTCCATGGCCTTTTCTCCTGCAGATCCAGAGAAATGCCTACTCCATCTTCTTTGATGAGAAGTTCTCCATCCCCCTGGATCCCACAGCCCTGGAGGAGAAGAGCCTGCGGTTTTCTGTATTTGGCATCGATGAGGATGAGCGCAACGTCAGCACGGGGGTGGTGGAGCTGAAGCTTTCTGTGCTTGACCTCCCGCTGCAGCCCTTCAGTGGCTGGCTCTATTTACAGGACCAGAACAAGGTAAGTGACTTGCCTGCTCGTCCACCTCGGAAGAAGCCCTCTGAGCCACCTGTCTGTCCCCCAGGCCGCCGATGCTGTGGGGGAGATCCTGCTCTCCCTCAGCTACCTCCCCACAGCCGAGCGCCTCACCGTGGTCGTGGTTAAGGCCAAGAACCTCATCTGGACCAACGACAAGACCACAGCGGGTAAGGCCCAGCCGGCAGCCCGGCTCCTCCACACACTGGCCCTCACCTGTCCGCCTGCCCACAGACCCCTTCGTCAAGGTGTACCTGCTGCAGGATGGGAGGAAGATGAGCAAAAAGAAGACAGCCGTGAAGAGGGATGACCCCAACCCGGTGTTCAACGAAGCCATGATCTTCTCGGTGCCAGCCATTGTGCTCCAGGTGAGGGGGGCTGGGGGATGGGAAGGGGCCAGGGTCCTCAGCACCCATGTTGCCTCTTCCTCAGGACCTGTCTCTCCGCGTGACGGTGGCTGAGAGCAGCAGCGACGGCCGTGGGGACAACGTGGGCCATGTCATCATTGGGCCGTCAGCCAGTGGCATGGGAACCACACATTGGAACCAGATGTTGGCCACGCTGCGCAGGCCCGTGTCCATGTGGCACGCTGTCCGGCGAAACTAGCAACCAGGGCGGGCCAGTTGGGCAATGGAGCTGCTGGAGCCCGGTACCCACTCAGCTCTGTCTGATGCCCTCTCCATAGCCCAGCTGGAGCCGTGAACACTGGGGTCCCCTGGCAGAGTCCTCATGACCCATCCTGGTCTCTCTGTCCAGATTGCAGCAGAGGAGTGGGCGTGGCTCTGTGTCCAGGGCCCCAGGGTCTGCTCCTGCTGAGGACCAGCTGTGGCTGGGCCAGGACAGAGGACTCAACCCTGCTCCTCCCGGTAGGCCAGCTGCCGAGCTGGGCTATGTTCTGGAACCCAGTGAATCTTGGGGGCCAGGCACTGTGCTAGGCACCAGCAGGGGTAACACGAAGAAGACCCGGCCCTTAGGGCATCAGGAAGACTAGCTCCCCTGCCCCGGAGGATCTGCTCAGTGCTGATGGCAGCCCAGCTGTGTGGACTCAGGGGGCTCTGAGGGCTAGGGAAACAGGAAGGGCCTCTTTGACAAGGTAGGAGCTGTGCTTGGAGGGGCAGGAAAAGAACTGAGCATGTCGCAGGCAGCGGGCCCAGCCTGAGCAATGGCAGGATGTGAACTTCCCCATCGCAAATGCAGTTCTCAGCCCACTGCAGTGGATACAAGGAAGGGCCTTTCTCGGGGCCGGAGAAGAGACCAAGAGACCAGGCCCGGGCAGCAGCCTACCGGCCACGTGGAACACTGGCTCCGGAGTTATTCTCTGTCAAATCTACTCCCCGGACCTCAACCATGGCAAGAACCAGAGGTCCAAAGAGGCCCAGACCCAGGTCCTTGTGCTCAGTCCTGCGCAAACCAGGCCCAGACCCTGCAAGCATTTGTTGATGCCCTTGCAGGCCCACTGGGAGAAAGATGCCTCAGGCAGGTCTCAGCCTGGGGGTGGCAGGGGTGGGGCAGAGAGAATACTGACAGCAGAGGTCTTGGTGGGCTGCACGTGCCTGCGAAGATGTGGTGGACAAGGAGGCTCTCGGGCTGGGCCTTGGAGGGGTGGCAGCGGAAGGACAGCCCAGGTGGCTGAGGCCTGATGGGAAGCCGGGGAAGGCCAGGGTGGAAGGGCGGCTTGAGGGACGCCAGGAGAAGACTGAATGCCAGGCTAGGAAGGAGGCGGCTCTCGATCACGGGGTGGGTGCCCCCGACACCGGGTCTCCTAGCTTGAGTTCCCTAGAAGCGAAATCTGAGAGGGGGATTCTGGGGCAAGTAGTTTCTTGCGGGTGAGTGTTCTCAGAGAAACTTACCAGATCAAGAAAGGGAGCTCAGGCTGGATGGAGGAAGCCACGCAAGTGTGGCTTCAAGATCCATCGCCTTGGCCTGATCGCTGTGGGGGCAGGGGCCTGGAGTACGAGGGGCACCCTGGGGGCTCCCACCCAGAAGCAGAGGGGCTGGGCTGTTGCACCTCTACTGGCATCAGTCTTTGGTTACCCCCCAGCCCCAGTAGGAGGAGAGCAGGCAGAGCTTGTCATCCCCAGCCTGGTGTCCCGCAGTCCCAGGAAGCCGCTTCTTGCCTTCATGGCTGAGTGCTGGGAAGGGCTGAGCTCACCCAGGCCAGCAGGTGGGGTATCATCTGCTCGGTGGGGCCACCCACAGGTGACAGCATGGACCCTCAGGCTGGCTGCCCCTGTTCCTTGGTCCATAACTGGTGAGCTATGGAGACCCAGGCCAACAAATTATCCCCAGTGATATGGGGGGAGGAGGGGCTAGAACAAGGGCCCAGGGGACTGGAGGCAGGATGGTGGCTTTCCCTACCTGACACAGCCATGGCCCAGCCCCAAGGCCAGGCTGTCTACCCTATGGCCACAGCAGGAGGTCAGCCCAGGGCCAGGAGACACATGGCTGGACAAGGCTTTGCAGCCTGGGAGACCCCGACTTTCTCTAACCCAGTGGCTGTGCGGTGCAGGCCACTGACTCCCCCCCTGCCCTCTCCCCTCTCTCCCTCCCCCTAACTGCATGACATGTTAACTGTGTGCCCAGGACAGCCGTGGTGGGGACCGGGTATGCCAACTGGAATGATTCTAGAACCAAAATAAAGTTGGGGCAGGAAGAGGGGGCTTCCAGGGAGCCCTGCTCGGCCCTGAATCACCTTCGTCTCTTCTCTAGGAATCAGGGACTCAGGCCTCCTATGTGTTACTGTG